GGTGTTCCTTGCATTTGGCCTTTAACACCTTATGTGGGACTGCCTAAAAATTAATTGCTTTTTCTGCTTTTTTTCAGGTTTAAAAAAATACTAAGTGTTCCAATAAAACATGCACACCACTTAGATGCGGATACTTCCTAAAAACAGGAAGTGCATGAGCACTGGTGAGGGGCATTGTGACTGCGTTGAACACTTGCAACTTTGAGGTGAATGAATGTATTGGCTCCTGGTTGCAATATACAATCACACGTTGTGCTACTTTGTATTGTCAGGAGATGTCCTGGACTCCCACAGAAACTCAGGGCTATGGAATGAAGGTAATTTTAGAATACAACAAGAGTCACAGATACATAGTCTGGGAAAGCAAAACTTAGGAGCTCTGAGAGTTGTACAACTGTAATGCATTTAGACACATTTATATATCAAGGGGCCAAAGTAACAGTTTTTACACATAAGATTCCTGATTGGTCGGGCGCGGTGGCTCATGCCTGTAATCGCAGCACTTTGGGAGGCCGAGGCGGGAGGATCACGAGGTCAGGAGATCGAGACCATCCTGGCTAACACGGTGAAACCCGTCTCTACAAAAAAATTAGCCGGGCGTGGTGGCGGGCATCTGTAGTCTCAGCTACTCGGGAGGCTGAAGCAGAAGAATGGCGTGAACCCGGGACGCAGAGCTTGCAGTGAGCCGAGATCGCGCCACTGCACTCCAGCCTGGGCGGCAGAGAGAGACTCCGTCTCAAAAAAAAAAAAAAAAAAAAAAAGGTTCCTGATAATTCAGGGGTTACCAAGATTCTACTACTCACTGCAGCTAATAAAAAAAAAAAAAGAAAGAAAGAAACTGGTCTCTGTCCTATTTCATATGCTCAGGTACAACTTTTCCAGAGAAGAAGAGGAGGGGGGCGGGGAGGAGCAGGAGGAGGAGGAAAGAAGGAGGAGAAGGAGAAGGAGAAGGAGAAGGAGAAGAAGAGGAAGAGGAAGAAGAAGAAGAAAAAGAAGAAGAAGAAGAAGAAGAAGAAGAGGAAGAGGAAGAGGAAGAAGAAGAAGAAGAAGAAGAAGAAGAAGAAGAAGAAGAAGAAGAAGAAGAAGAAGAAGAAGAAGAAGAAGAAGAAGAAGAAGAAGAGGAAGAAGAAGAAACTGTCTCTAGACCTTCATTCTCAGGACAAGTTCATTGTCTGGCACCAAGCTCCTTGGGGTGAATTTTCTTCCAAAAGAGTCCGGGGAGTCCAGGTATGGAATGGGAGGCAGAAAGTTCAATCAAGAGAGTTTCTCTTTCTCTCCCAACCCGTGTCAGGTCCTTCATCCTGGATACTCATAACGCGGCCCCATTTCTCACTCCCATTGGGCGTCGCGTTTCTAGAGAAGCCAATCAGTGTCGCCGCAGTTCCCAGGTTCTAAAGTCCCACGCACCCCGCGGGACTCATATTTTTCCCAGACGCGGAGGTTGGGGTCATGGCGCCCCGAAGCCTCCTCCTGCTGCTCTCAGGGGCCCTGGCCCTGACCGATACTTGGGCGGGTGAGTGCGGGGTCCAGAGAGAAACGGCCTCTTCTGGCGGGTCTCAGCCCCTCCTCGCCCCCAGGCTCCCACTCCTTGAGGTATTTCAGCACCGCTGTGTCGCGGCCCGGCCGCGGGGAGCCCCGCTACATCGCCGTGGAGTACGTAGACGACACGCAATTCCTGCGGTTCGACAGCGACGCCGCGATTCCGAGGATGGAGCCGCGGGAGCCGTGGGTGGAGCAAGAGGGGCCGCAGTATTGGGAGTGGACCACAGGGTACGCCAAGGCCAACGCACAGACTGACCGAGTGGCCCTGAGGAACCTGCTCCGCCGCTACAACCAGAGCGAGGCTGGTGAGTGAACCCGGCCGGGGGCGCAGGTCACGGCTGGGCGGGGCTGACTGCGGGGACCGGCTAGGGTCTCACACCCTCCAGGGAATGAATGGCTGCGACATGGGGCCCGACGGACGCCTCCTCCGCGGGTATCACCAGCACGCGTACGACGGCAAGGATTACATCTCCCTGAACGAGGACCTGCGCTCCTGGACCGCGGCGGACACCGTGGCTCAGATCACCCAGCGCTTCTATGAGGCAGAGGAATATGCAGAGGAGTTCAGGACCTACCTGGAGGGCGAGTGCCTGGAGTTGCTCCGCAGATACTTGGAGAATGGGAAGGAGACGCTACAGCGCGCAGGTACCAGGGGCCATGGGCGCCTTCCCTATCTCGCAAAGTGCCTGAATTTTCTGACTCTTCTCAGATCCTCCAAAGGCACACGTTGCCCACCACCCCATCTCTGACCATGAGGCCACCCTGAGGTGCTGGGCCCTGGGCTTCTACCCTGCGGAGATCACGCTGACCTGGCAGCGGGATGGGGAGGAACAGACCCAGGACACAGAGCTTGTGGAGACCAGGCCTGCAGGGGATGGAACCTTCCAGAAGTGGGCCGCTGTGGTGGTGCCTTCTGGAGAGGAACAGAGATACACATGCCATGTGCAGCACGAGGGGCTGCCCCAGCCCCTCATCCTGAGATGGGGTAAGGAGGGAGATGGGTAAAGAGGGGAACGATCAGGGCCCCTCACCTTCCCTTCCTTTCCCAGAGCAGTCTCCCCAGCCCACCATCCCCATCGTGGGCATCGTTGCTGGCCTTGTTGTCCTTGGAGCTGTGGTCACTGGAGCTGTGGTCGCTGCTGTGATGTGGAGGAAGAAGAGCTCAGGTAGGAAGGGGTGAGGAGTGGAGTCTGAGTTTTGGTCCAATCTCGTGCTTGTTCTGCTTTACAGGAAAGTTGACTCATACTGGTGTCCAGTGAAGAAACCCAGGCGCATAAGAGGGACAGTTGGATCTCAGGTTTGTGCTTGATCTGGAAAAGGAAGAGCAGAGACCACTAGGAGGCACCACTGCACTGCTCATGAGCCCAGGAGGTGGATGCCCAGGCTGAGCTCAGGGTGGAGAGATGTCATTGCTCATCCTCCAGGTTCCAGGTGAAAACCCACCTGCCCAGCCCATCTGCTTCTCCCTGGTTCTTCAATTCTAGGGAGGACTGTCTTCTTCTCACCTCCCCGGACGATGCTTCTTGACACAGGAAAGAGGATGTGCTGCTAGGGTCATCATGTCCTGGTTTATTGTGTTGTCAGTAGAATGAAATCAAAATACATACTCCATAAATAATAAAATAACCCATAATAAGTAAACATTTACAATTTACTCACACCATTGAGGTTTCCTCCAGGTGTGAGCACAGCTGCAGACACACCTTGTCGCTTCAGTCAGGACACAGGACAGAGTAAAATGGGAAGAAACCACAGTCACTGCAGAAAGGGCCCCCATGGAAGAGGCCTGGCAGGGAGGCCAGCTGCCCCAGGGCCACCATATTTAGAGATGACTTCCCCTTTCTAGGCAGGACTGGGATTTTAAAATTCTTTTTGTATTCATAGTTGTTCTGAAATTGCAGGATGATGAGACCCAGCACTGGTGAGTTATACTGTCTCTTTCTTCCCTATTAAATTCTGTGCCAAACAGCACCTTCATATATTTATCTCCTCTTCCTGGAGAGAATAAAAACAATGGAAAAATTGAACCATACAAACATACTTTAAATATGTGCTGTCAGAAGTAGCTACTAAAGGATTAATTCCACCAAAGTGAGGGAAGGTTTGAAAAGAAAAACATTGTATACCCATATTCAAAGCAGCATTATTCACGATAGCCAAGACAACACACACCAACACATGAATGAAGAAAATGTGGTATATATCGACAACGGAATATCATTCAGCCTTAAGAAGGAAACCTGGTCACAGGCTGCAACAGGGATGAACCTGAAGGACACTGCTAAGTAAAATAAGCCAATCACAAAGAAAACCCAATACTGCACATTTCCATTTATATGAGGTGTCTAAACTGAAAGTAGACTAATGGCTGCTAGGGGCTCGGTGAGGGGGATGGATGAATGTTTGTTCAATGGGCATAGAGTTTCAGTGTTGCAAGATGAAAAGTTCTAGAGATCTGTTGCACAACTATGTATTTACAGTTAATACTGTACTACTGTATACTTTAAAATAGTTAAGATACCAAATTTTACATAATGTAGTTTTTGGCCCAAGGAAAAGACTAATTAGCCCTGTTACTAATTTAGGGAAAAAGTACATGAATTCATTAAAAATATATTAGTATGCGCTTACCTTAGATACAGAAAACTATGAGACAAAAAGAGAGATCCCTGCTACCCCAGCTATCACCCATGAACCAGGAAAATCAGCACCTCCTGAAACTAGACAGAAAGGCTCACAGGCCCAGCCTTGACATGTTGAATCAGTCTGCATTTTGGCTGGAACCCAGGTGGCTCCACTGCATGTAAAGCACCTTCCCAGATAGTGATGGAGGGAGATCCTAGGACAGTGACTCTGCTCCACGGGGAGAAGCCTCCAATCCAGATGGGAGCAGCCAGAAGGGCCCAGGAGGGACATTTCCAAGAAGATAAAATTAACAGAATGTCCAAAGTGTCCAACGTCTTGAAAGAATCATACAAACAAAAGAGATATCAAACTTAAATTAATGAGAGTTAATAAAATAAACAAAAACAAATACAAGTATTAACTCCAAGAAGAACCAATGTTGTACAGGCAGTGAAAAGTAGTCCAGTTGACATATGAGAGGATTAGTCATGGTAAAAGAAACAAGAGATGGCTGAACTAAACATAATCACTATATAAATATACTGGGAAGAGTGAAAGAGAACAAGTACTCTTAACTGTTGCATCCACCATTGCGCTGTGCAACAATGGGTGCATCTGAAAAAAATCAAGCAATAATAATAAAGAAATGGTAGTTAGAGATACAGAAGTAAAGTCAAAAGAATCAGCTAAAAAACTTGAAAGTGGTTGGCCCCTAGAAAGGCAGAAATTGAGAAGAGGCAGAGAGGACTCTCATTTTTCTCAAGAGATTCTGCACAAATATTTGACTCTTTCAATTATGCACAATTATAAATTTGATTAAAATAAAAACAAAAGCTTCAGTGAATATGCAAGTTTATGTCTAATGACAACCGCATTCAACAATGATATTTAAGGGTTAACTAAAATGTGAAAATACTTAAACATGAAACAGGCATGTATAAATGTGTTTTTGACACCAAACGTGAACACAAATGTGAAATAATACACCTGTAAACACATCTCTGGATAGATAGCCCACGATTGAATTCTCTACCCCACCTCCTTTACTGGTTGACCTGTGAACACAGGCAGGCAGTGGACCAGGACCCAACTAGGTTCCTTCATCCTCTTGCTTCTAGGCAGGGCTTGCATCCACTTTTGCTGCACAGAGGGCTCCCATCCCTGCCTTGGTCCGTTTCACAGGTGATCCCCTAACTCTCCCTGCCACCACTGCCTTACCTGAGTGGAGCTGAGGCTACCCTGACCAAGAAGAGCACCACCCATCTGTGCCCCAAGGCCAGAAAGTTAAAAGGAACCTCACAACAGGGTCAGGAACTATCCCACCTCCCCACTTACCAATCAGTCTGAACTGATAATGGGAGATGCTGATACTTGCTTTACTCATCCTCATTCCCAGTTCATTTATTCTTCATTAATTCAGTCCAATCTCCCCAGTGGTCACTTAACCCCAGAAGCAGACTGATCTCTATTCTTCTTAATCAGGAAAGTCCAAAGCACTCCCTGTCCTCTCCCTCATATCAGACTTCAGCTCTGCATCTGCAAGATGCAGAGGTCCTCTGCAAGGCAGGTGTCTTCCCACAGGGTCAGCCCCTAAACACTGGCTGCAGATGTCCCCCTCCATCCCTTCCCAGCCCTTTCTGTGTTGCTGTGAATCGTCCATCACCGAGAACTGGTGGGGAGATGCGGGGGAGGTGGGGAGATTTCTTTGTGCTGTGTCAAGGCATCAAGACAGACCTCTCCTTCTCTCTTGAACCTCATACTCTATCCCTTCCCAGACACTTGAAATAAAACACAGACCAGAAATGTCTACTTAAAGGGTAAATTTCTATAGTATAAAATTA